TTTAGCCATGCTGCAAAAGCAAAACCTGTAGGTAAAACAAAGAAAATTATCACCTTGAAGCTAGGTAACAGGTAACCCAGAAGTCCGGCCAAGCATAAAATTACAGCCACAAACAGCCCTGCAGAGAACATCTCAGGACGGCGGCTGCTGGGTTTTTGTTGTTGTTTTCATCTTTCTTGGCCAAAGGAAGCAGGTGTTAAGAGAGCTCAACCACAGCTCCTGAACTCTGAGATTTACAGAGCTCTGTCACCTGGGGTAATACTGCCATTCTTCCAGGTTTTCTTCCTGTCCAAGAAATCTGACATGCTGTTTTTCATGGTATTTTCAAACTGGAAGATCGAGACAGAAACTTTGGTCGTCAGGAATGCAGAGATTGCCCAATGAAATGACAGAATTGATCATTAGGATGCTTGTTACTCAAAAAGCCCATTTTTTAAAGAAGGATGTATTAAAATTATTCCAGCATGCTAATGTGGCACACTCCTCTGCTGCCTAACGGCAGGTGTTGCTATTAGCAGAGGAAGCCTTGTTCTAAGAATTATTCTAGAGGGCCAGAAAGAACAGGTATTGCTCCACCCGAGTAAACGCTGACTCAACTCTGCAGGGCTGGCGCGCTCTTTCCTCACCTCACCCCTCCTGCCAGGCACAACTGAGATCCAGAAATAAGAGGATTAGCGAGAGAAGGGGAAATATGCAGGACGGTAGTGATGGGTATGCACAAAGGAGTGCCAAGCAGTTTTAACCGTTAATGTTCTTCGTCTATTGCTAGAGAAAATGTCTTTCCTTGGAGGAGGCATTGGCACGAGTTACTATAAACTCCCTCTGAATCTCAAGACTTCTGGGACGCCGATTCCGCTCCTGGCCTGGGGCAAGGCGTGGGAGCTTGGAAGCCAGCGCTGCGCTCCCCGTGGGAAGCGATCGTCTCCTCTGTCAACTCGCGCCTGGGCACTTAGCCCCTCCCGTTTCAGGGCGCCGCCTCCCCGGATGGCAAACACTATAAAGTGGCGGCGAATAAGGTTCCTCCTGCTGCTCTCGGTTTAGTCCAAGATCAGCGATATCACGCGTCCCCCGGAGCATCGCGTGCAGGAGCCATGGCGCGGGAGCTATACCACGAAGAGTTCGCCCGGGCGGGCAAGCAGGCGGGGCTGCAGGTCTGGAGGATTGAGAAGCTGGAGCTGGTGCCCGTGCCCCAGAGCGCTCACGGCGACTTCTACGTCGGGGATGCCTACCTGGTGCTGCACACGGCCAAGACGAGCCGAGGCTTCACCTACCACCTGCACTTCTGGCTCGGTAAGGGACGGCGGGCGGCGGGACCCCGACGCGATAATTGAGGTGCTGTTGTTCACTGTTTTAGGAAAGGAGTGTTCCCAGGATGAAAGCACAGCTGCTGCCATCTTCACTGTTCAGATGGATGACTATTTGGGTGGCAAGCCAGTGCAGAATAGAGAACTTCAAGGATATGAGTCTAATGACTTTGTTAGCTATTTCAAAGGCGGTCTGAAATACAAGGTAAGCAGCTCCCTCAGTTTCCATTATGAATCTTTTTGTGTGTCTGTCTTCCCTCATTCATCAGGCTGGAGGCGTGGCATCTGGATTAAATCATGTTCTTACGAACGACCTGACAGCCAAGAGGCTCCTACATGTGAAGGGTCGTAGAGTGGTGAGAGCCACAGAAGTTCCCCTTAGCTGGGACAGTTTCAACAAGGGTGACTGCTTCATCATTGACCTTGGCACCGTAAGTTTCATATATACACATCGATGTCTAAATTAGGGTCAACAGATCTGTCTCTTTCTTTTAGGAAATTTATCAGTGGTGTGGTTCCTCGTGCAACAAATATGAACGTCTGAAGGCAAACCAGGTAGCTACTGGCATTCGGTACAATGAAAGGAAAGGAAGGTCTGAACTAATTGTCGTGGAAGAAGGAAGTGAACCCTCAGAACTTATAAAGGTATTGTGACTCCTGTTGTTTGTTAAAGGGTTTATCTTTGCATCCACTGCTCACTTTTTTCCAGGTCTTAGGGGAAAAGCCAGAGCTTCCAGATGGAGGTGATGATGATGACATTATAGCAGACATAAGTAACAGGAAAATGGCTAAACTATACATGGTGAGTTCACTGTAACCAAATTTATTGTTTCATGAAAACATGGAGGTCATGGTTTTTATATTAGGTTTCAGATGCAAGTGGCTCCATGAGAGTGACTGTGGTGGCAGAAGAAAACCCCTTCTCAATGGCAATGCTGCTGTCTGAAGAATGCTTTATTTTGGACCACGGGGCTGCCAAACAAATTTTCGTATGGAAAGGTAAAAAATTCCATTGACGATGCTGTATTTCAGTTCTTTCTCTTTAATTTACCTTGTATTTTAGGTAAAGATGCTAATCCCCAAGAGAGGAAGGCTGCAATGAAGACAGCTGAAGAATTTCTACAGCAAATGAATTATTCCAAGAATACCCAAGTATGTGTGAAACTGAACTGGCTAGAAAAAAACTGTTTACTATTATTATTATTTTAAATTTCAGATTCAAGTTCTTCCAGAAGGAGGTGAAACACCAATCTTCAAACAGTTTTTTAAGGACTGGAGAGATAAAGATCAGAGTGATGGCTTCGGGAAAGTTTATGTCACAGAGAAAGTGGCTCAAATAAAACAAATTCCCTTTGATGCCTCAAAATTACACAGTTCTCCGCAGATGGCAGCCCAGCACAATATGGTGGATGATGGTTCTGGCAAAGTGGAGGTATTTACCTGTTTTTGTTTTTATCAAGCCCAGTAATTTGTTGTATATATTCCATTCCTTCCAGATTTGGCGTGTAGAAAACAATGGTAGGATCCAAGTTGACCAAAACTCATATGGTGAATTCTATGGTGGTGACTGCTACATCATACTCTACACCTATCCCAGAGGACAGATTATCTACACGTGGTGAGTTTATACGGGTAAAGATCTCGAGTTCCCAAGCTAATTCGTTTCACTTTCATTCCTCTAGGCAAGGAGCAAATGCCACACGAGATGAGCTGACAACATCTGCGTTCCTGACTGTTCAGTTGGATCGGTCCCTTGGAGGACAGGCTGTGCAGGTTGGGATATTTTTACCCCCAAAACTCACACAATATTTCTTTTATTCCCCCTCTCCCCCATCAGATCCGAGTCTCCCAAGGCAAAGAGCCTGTTCACCTACTGAGTTTGTTCAAAGACAAACCGCTCATTATTTACAAGAATGGAACATCAAAGAAAGGAGGTCAGGCACCTGCTCCCCCTACACGCCTCTTTCAAGTCCGGAGAAACCTGGCATCTATCACCAGAATTGTGGAGGTAATGTCATGCATTCCATAAAACATGCCCTAGAATCATTGTTTTATTTTTCTTCATATTCCAGGTTGATGTTGATGCAAATTCACTGAATTCTAACGATGTTTTTGTCCTGAAACTGCCACAAAATAGTGGCTACATCTGGGTAGGAAAAGGTGCTAGCCAGGAGGAGGAGAAAGGAGCAGAGTATGTAGCAAGTGTCCTAAAGTGCAAAACCTTAAGGATCCAAGAAGGCGAGGAGCCAGGTGTGTGCTCTGGGGCCAAGGGCACTAACTAGATGCACTGGATAACTGAGTGTGTTTTCCACAGAGGAGTTCTGGAATTCCCTTGGAGGGAAAAAAGACTACCAGACCTCACCACTACTGGAAACCCAGGCTGAAGACCATCCACCTCGGCTTTACGGCTGCTCTAACAAAACTGGAAGATTTGTTGTAAGTGTCCTTAAAAATAGTGCGATAGGGCTTTTTTGCTCATATAGCTTTTTATACCTTTCAGATTGAAGAGATTCCAGGAGAGTTCACCCAGGATGATTTAGCTGAAGATGATGTCATGTTACTAGATGCTTGGGAACAGGTAAAACTACATTTTGTTCATAAGAAGAGAATATCATACATATTGTTATTGTTTCATTTTTCAGATATTTATTTGGATTGGCAAAGATGCTAATGAAGTTGAGAAAAAAGAATCTCTGAAGTCTGGTAAGCTCAATCGATGGACCATTATAGCAGTACTGAATTTATATGTCTTTACAACTTTTTTTAGCCAAAATGTACCTTGAGACAGACCCTTCTGGAAGAGACAAGAGGACACCAATTGTCATCATAAAACAGGGCCATGAGCCACCCACATTCACAGGCTGGTTCCTGGGCTGGGATTCCAGCAAGTGGTAAATTGGTATTTGTAAAAAGCAAACAAACATTACAAGGCAGTTATCTCATTGCTGTTTTGGGAGAGGAACGGGAAAAGCTTTTTGCTTATTTGTCTTTTGAAAATTAAGGCTGGGCGCGGTGGCTCACACCTGTAATCCCAGCACTTTGAGAGGATGAGGTAGGCGGATCACTGGGGTCAGGATTTCGAGACCAGCCTGGCCAACATGGCGAAACCTCGCCTCTACTAAAAATACAAAAAAATTAGCTGCGCGTGGTGGTGCACGCCTGTAGTCCCTGCTACTTGGAAGGCTGAGACAGGAAAATTGCTTGAACCCAGGAGGCTGAGGTTGCAGTGAGCCAGGATTGCGCCACCACACTCCAGCCTGGGCAACAGAGACTCTGTCTCAAAAAAAAAAAAAAAAAAAATTAACCTCAACCAAACGCCTATTTTTTAATGCTTAGTTTTGGCTTGAAATTCTTCTTCACCTGGAGTTTTCTTACGTTAATACATTAAAATAACCTGAAGGAAACTTTCGTTATGGGCCAATATTAGCTCTTATGGAAACTGATTTATATCTTTTTTATGACCTTTCAAAAGTAAAATACTATGCATAATCTAGAAAGATTTGTCAGATAGGAAATTTTATAATGCATTAGCCATTAGTCAGAGTTGTTTTTTAACATGCCAGAGAAAAAGTTGTAATGCCTTGGAAGTTATTCTCTTTTCTATAGATTGTGTTCAAAAGATGTGTATACTTGCAATAAGGTTTATGTTAAGGTGGCTTTAACAATTGGTTGCTATTTTCCTTCTTTAGTCAATATGACTTTGATGTCATTAACTGCTAAGTGTTATTTTCTAAGAGGAATTTTATCTTTTTTTTAACCTTATTAAAAGCCTTTGAAAACACAGCTCTTTCATGACAAAATGAATTGTATTGTTATCCACTTAGATACATGTACATGTACAGTACATGTTTAATATCACAGGAGATCAAAAAGACAATGCACAGGGGAGTATCCCAGGGAGCAGAGCCAAGTTCAAGTAAGTTAACGATATCAAGTTACTTACTGGCAGGTAGCCACTAGAGAATCTTAGCAATTTTTGTCCTGCAAGATTTCAGCAAAGCTACAGAAAAGTGAGTTTTTATGTTTTCCATTCTTCCCTTTTCTAAGTAATAATTTTTATCGCAGTTACCCTGATTCTATTCCATTCCATTCTATTCTATTCTATTATTTCATTCTATTTTATTTCCAATATACCATTGTATATCAGTATATACTGATACACTGAGTGGCAGTTGCATTATCTACTAATCTATATAGGTCATTGAAAAAGAAGAAGCTACGTTAGAACCCATGGAAAGAACTTTGCCTCATGTAGAGATTCTAGATTCTTAGCCAAAAGCTCAGAATTGTTGGGCCCTAAAGGATGAACAATGTAGGGTCCAACAATTCATCCCACATGAATTTTTCTCATCCTTCATGTGGAATGAAAAAACTAAAGAGACAACTGACTTACCACACAAATGGACTATGGTAGAAGCTGCTGTCCCTTAGTATTGAATATCTCTATTTTCTTTTAATCATAGAATTCACTGATATTTTAGCAGATAATGTGGCCGTCCAGGCAGGCATGAGATTTCTCAGCCTTACTTCAACTTGATTATGACCATGTGACCCAATTCTGACATTTGCCTAAAGGAAAATTTACCTAAAAAGGCGTTTTCTTGCTATGGCAGTGTAACCTGTACTAATAAATATAGTGCTAGTCCTGCATGCAACAAAAATGATGTAAGTAGACATTTAACATTTCTAGGAATGTAATTGAGTGAAAAATAATTTTTAAAAATATTTATAAATATCTTCTGGGTCAAGCTGAATATTTTTTGAAGGATGATGAGAATAAAATGATTTAATAAGTAGTACTTTTTCACAAAATTAGTAAAGGTCAAGGTGAGTGGCTTAGGGTACACTGTATTTTACGATGTTTCTCTAGTTTAGCCAGTGGTTTTTCTCATCTCCAATTTATAGCACAGGCCGAGGCATATAGTAGGGTCTCAGTTAATATTTATTGAATGGCAATATCAAAAATGAGATCAGCAGCAAGATGATAAGGCAGAATAAAAGTTGCTGAGAGCCTAAAATGATTATTCAGTTCTGTTGCAGGGTTTTAACCTGCCCAAAGGATGGAAAAAGAAGAACATAAGCATAATTTCTGAATGCATCACGGCAAAGATGCATGTACTCATGAAGCATAAAATTAAAAATATGATACATTCACTACATGAAAATATGATATACGGTTTTTCTTCAGTATCCGCGGGAGATTGGCTCGAGGAACCCCATGGATACCAACATCCTTGAATGCTCAAGTCCCTTATATAAAACGGCATAGTATTTGCATAAAACCTATACCATTCTCCTGTATACTCTAAGTCATCTCTGCGTTACTTATAATACCTAATACAGTGTAAACGCTGTGTAAACAGTTGTTATACTATATTGGTTTTTTAATTTGCATTACTTTTGTATTGTTGTATTATTTTATTGTTTTTCCCCAAATAGTTTTGATCCGCAGATGTAGAACCCACAGATATGATAAATCAACTGTATCTAGTACCCAAAACAGATGAGTAACTTAGAAATTAATATGTAATACATACAGCTAATGTTATAGCTACTTAAGGAATTCCTTTCACTGAAAAGAAACTCTTACAAATCAATGAGTCAACAACCCAATGGAAAAATGGCCAAAAGACATGAATAGAAGTTCACAGAAAAGAATGAAAATGACCAGTAAATAATGAAAAGATGTTCTAAGACACTCTTAATTAAATAAATTCACAATAAAATAATCATACTTTTATCTATCTACCAGATTAGCAAATGTTAAAATATTAAAATGTTAGTGGTCATCAAAATGTAGGGTTACAGGTTCACCCATACACTGTTAATAGATGTATAAACTGGTCAAAACTTTTTGATCCATAGCACAGTATTACTTTTGTAAACATACACAAAAAATATTATATATTTGCCAAACGTATGTACTAATCTAAAACCAAACACATTAGACTAGGTACATGTGGAGAAAGAGATACAGGTGTTCCCTAGCAAGTTAATATGCTTGTGTCTCTTCAAACCAATATATTGGCATATTTATCTAATATTTAATCAGAAGAAAGAAAGAACAGAAAGACCCAGGAAGCCTACTGTTAGTAGAGGTCAGCCTCATCTTTTCTCTCTGATTCAAGAAATTCATACTCAACTCAGTCAAACAGAGGTCCTGCATTTACCTCTTGGTGCCGGAGAGCCTTGGTGAGCCATTTAGATCCTCTGTATCTTCTCAAGCACAATCCTCAGTGTTCTCTTCTCGTCTTAGATAGCTCATCAAATAATATTTCCCACCACTTATTTCTAGCAGTTCTGGTAAAGAGAATGGCCTTCACATTGTATTTTGAACAATGTTTTGGCCTCCAGTAATGATTAGGAACACACTATAAACATAAAACATCAGTCCACTTAACTCATTATTCAGTCATCAAGCAATTCTTGTCCCAATCATTCTCCAAAGCTATATACTGTGAATTTATACTGTTGTGTAGTGACACAAGCCCTTCTGCTGAAAAAGTAGGTAGATAATTACTTTGAACTGAAAGAAAACACTTATTTTATTTTCTTTTAAACCTAATTTATTTTAAACCTAATTTATTTATTTTAAACCTAATTTATTTTAAACCTAATTTATTTATTTTAAACATTTATTTTAAACCTAATTCATTTGAACTGAACTTGAATTTAAAAGCCTACAAATGCCCCGCATATGTAGAATTATCATTCATTCCGTGTTCTTGCTCTTGGATAAAACGGACAACTCAGAGAAAAAACTGGCTTATAAATGCACTTCACAAAAACTGTTAGAAAAGTAGCCATTAAACCTGTAAAAAGGCCGGGCGCAGTGGCTGACGCCTGTAATCCCAGCACTTTGAAAGGCCAAGGCGGTTGGATCACGAGGCCAGGAGTCCGAGACCAGCCTGACCAACATAGTGAAACCCCGTCTCTACTAAAAATACAAAAAATTAGCTGGGCGTAGTGGCGGGCGCCTGTAATCCTAGCTACTCGGGAGGCTGAGGCAGGAGAATCGCTTGAACCCGGGAGGCGGAGGTTGGAGCGAAAGTACGCGCCACTGTACTCCAGCCTGCGTGACGATGAGAGTCTCCGTCTCGGGGGAAGAAAAAAAAAACCTGTAAAAAGTGGCTCAACTTTAATATTCATTAGGAAATGACTAAAATCAAATATTTTACTTGGTAATGCCAAGTAAAAATACAGGAGAGGATATAGTGAAACTGGAGCTTACATCCACTACTTGGGAAGTATAAATTGATACAATGGGTTTGAACAGTTTTTGTATTTTCTACTAAAATGAACATACACATATCCTATAATCCAGAAATCCCACTCCATGGTGTGTACCCAACAAAAATGCATACATGTGTGTACTAAAGGATATAATATGATTTTTTTTTTTTTTTTTTTTTTTTTGAGATAGGTTCTCACTCTGTTGCCCAGGCTGGAGTACAGTAGCGATCTCTGCTCACTGCAATCTCTGCCTCCTGGGTTCAAGCAATCCTCCCACCTCAGTCTCCCCAGGAGCTGGGACTCTAGGTGCGTGCCACCACGCCCAGCTAATTCTTTGTAGAGATGGGGTTTTGCCATGTTGTCCAGGCTGGTCTTGAACTCCTAGACTCAGGAAATCCACCTGCCTTGGCCTCCCAATATGCTGGGATTACAGGCATGAGCCACCGCATCTGGACACGAATTTTTAAGTTTTATATATGTGTGTGTATATATATATATATATATATATATATATATATATTTTTTTTTTTTTTTTTTTTTTTTTTGCATTGGCAAAAAAACAAAGATATTGTTTAGCAATTTCCTTGTATAATGCAATCAGTGGAAGACAAATCAGAGGTATTATTTTCCCTTGGGCCTTTGCAGCCTGTGTTGTTTTTCTCTTTTTCATATTGATGTGAAAAGCAGCCAAGTATTATTTGACAACATCAGTCCCTTATTAAGATGTTATTTCTAGTTTATAATTGACTATGGCATTTGCATGCATTTCATCATGTCTCCATTTCTTCGGAATGATAATTTCTAATATACTTTTCTTCTATTATAGGAATAAGAATTCAGTAGTCATATTTCCTGTTGCCTATAAAAAATTGATGCTTTAATTTAGTTAACATGACAAACTCCATCTTATTTAGAGAGATTATTTTTGATGTTATTATAATAAAAATGACACCTTTACTAAAAATGTCTCATCATAAATTGTTTTCCATTATTTCTGTGCTGATTGCAAACAATACTGAATTAAAATATCCCTGCAAGTTCACTGTGACTCAATCTAAGGTTTTAATAATTCATGAAATAAAACTAATGTTGATGTTATCCAAATCATTCTAACGCCAACTTCTAGGTAAACAGTAAACAAGAATAAGCAAATTTGAGTTTTCCTAATTATTTGACATTGTCATTAGCTTGTGATCCTTAGATGGAATATATTTTGCCAGATCTCACCTCCCAGGGAACTGATGAGCTTTAACTGGAATAGTAGTGAGAATGATAGAGCAGGGCCCTTAACTCCTTAGAAAGGTCAAAGGAAGAGGTGAATGTGGGCAGGGTTTCACTGGAGTATTGACACACCAAAGATGCTATGTAGGTGAAAATCTCTCCTAATGCATTCCCTTTCCAACGAACCTGAGCCTGGATTCTTCAGTAACACAATGCCTTCTGAGAAACAATGTTGTTCCACATTTTAGAGTTTTGGCATGCATAATGGAGTTTATGGCAGAGTTCAGAGGATACAATGAAACAAGAAAGGGAGGCAACTGATGTTGTTTGATTATCTCCATTATTTTGAAGGAGCCAGGTGCTTGGGGAACCTGGTTGTACAGAAAGGTGATGCCAAGACTCTCTTGTATGATTTTCCTCTCTAGCTTGGGGCTGCACCCTCTGCTGTGGGAAGGAGTCCTCAAGGTATTAATATACATCCTATCATTTATTTTAGATACAGATAGCATTAGAGTTTATCAGTAAAGTTGGGCAACTCATGGAATATTACGAGTAGAAATTGTAATTACTGTAGAATGTATAGTGTTTTGAATGGCTATTGTATTTTTCAGCATACAAATTCAGAGGGGTGAAAGTAGGCAATGACACCACTATTTATGTTTTTTGTTGTTGTTGTTTGTTTTTGTTTTGTTTTGTTTTGAGATGGAGTCTTGCACTGTCACCCAGGCTGGAGGACAGTGGCATGATCTCTGCTCACTGCAACCTCTGCCTCCCGTGTTCAAGCGATTCTCCTGCCTCAGCCTCCTGAGTAGCTGGGATTACAGGCACCCGCCACCACACCTGACTAATTTTTTGTATTTTTAAGTAGAGACGGAGTTTTGCCATGTTGGCCAGGCTGGTCTTGAACTCCTGAACTTGTGATCCACCCTCCTCTGCCTTCCAAAGTGCTGGGATTACAGGCATGAGCCACCGCACCCAGCCCTATTTATGTTTTTTAAAAGCACCATTTACCACCCATTTGTCTATGGACTTAATCTATGTCTCTATGAGCTGGTAAACAATAGACAGGTAAATACAGACTTGGCTGTATTTGAACAGCACCTTCAAAAACCAGAAGCCAGAAATCAGGTAGCTAGATTTGTCCATGAAAGCAGGAGATTCCCTTAACTGGTGATGCCTGAAGTTGGGATAAAGAGTCTTCCAAACATGTGCCATTTTGGCATGGATATCTAAAGCCACCATGATGGCTTTATATTAATGAAGGAAATAAGTTGCAGGATAAGTATATCCATGGTCATCCAGGGGAAGAAAATGGCGTACATAACTTATATACCATATTTAACCCAGAGACAGATATCACAGGTAAACAGTGCAAATCACTGTCCCTAGTCTGAGCCATATTTAGTGTCTTGAAAGAGCCACAGTGGCTGGCTAAAATGGCACAGTGGCAAATCCTGACCATGGACTGCCCTATGCAAAATAACTAGCTCCCCACTTTACACAGAGTACACCATGTCAGGCCTCTGAGCCCAAGCTAAGCCATCATATCCCCTGTGACCTGCACATATACATCCAGATGGCCTGAAGCAATTGAAGATCTACAAAAGAAGTGAAAATTACCTTAACTGATGACATTCCACCATTGTGATGTGTTTCTGCCCCATCCTAACTGATCAGTGTACTTTGTAATCTCCCCCACCCTTAAGAAGGTTCTTTGTAATTCTTCCCACCCTTGAGAATGTACTTTGTGAGATCCACCCCCTGCCAGCAAAACATTGCTCCTGACTCCACCGCCTATCCCAAAACCTATAAGAACTAATGATAATCCCACCACCCTTTGCTGACTCTCTTTTCGGACTCAGCCCGCCTGCACCCAGGTGAAATAAACAGCCTTGTTGCTAACCCAAAGCCTGTTTGGTGGTCTCTTTACATGGACACGT